TGTCACCATATTGGCCAGGCTGGTCTCGAACTCCTGACCTTGTGATCCACCCACCTCGGCCTCCCAAAGTGCTGGGAATTCAGGCGTGAGCCACCGCGCCCGGCCCAGACCACCTGTTTAATCCAGCTTCTCCCTAAGCATTGGGGAGCATCCTGCCAGCTGGTAGGAAAAAAAAAATCTCTAGAAATGTTCTCAACTATCCATAGACTTGACATGAGGATGGAGCGGATTCAGGAGCGCGGCCAGCATTGGTCTGGAGGCCCCGCGGCGTCCTTTGCATCCATTTGTGGGGCTGGAAGACAGATTCGCTGGGGGGAGAGGCCCCGGCGACCCCTGGACGGAAATCCCACACTGAGACCTGGCACCCTAACCAGACCCCACCAGAAGCTGCGAGGGCGTCCTCGGCCCCCTTAGAACAGCTTGGAACACACAGAGGAGTCAGTGTCCAGCCAGGCCCGGCCTGATGCAGTGAGGACGGCGGGTCCTATAAGCATCTCAGGGTCAGTGGGGCCCGGAGCGGCCTAAGGGTCAGGCTTCGTGCAGGGAGAGGAGGAGGGAAAGGCCGGGGAGGAACAGGAAGAGGGTGAAGAGCTCCGCGGGGAGGGGGCGGGATCCCTGGAGGTCTGGAGGGAATTTAGAACTGGGGAGGAGAGAAAATGCGGGCCGGGCTGCAGCCCGGGAAAGCGCCGGCTCAGCGGGCCCTTCTCCTTTCTTCACTTCGGCCGTGGGCTTTCCAGGGAGAGTGCGGCGTTTCGGGTCCGGCTTCTCGCCCAAGCAGTCACCCCGCGCACCGCGGCCGGCAGCTGCGGACCCCGCCTGGGCGGAGAGCTCTGGCCACCGCCGGCCGCAAACGGGGCGTGGCGAGGGCGGAGGGGGCGTGGCGAGGGCGGGCGGAGGGGCGTGGCGAGGGCAGCCGAAGGGGCGTGGCGCGGGCCGCGGAGGGGGCGTGGCAGGGCGGGGGAAGGGGCGTGGCGCGGGCAGGCGGAGGGGGCGTGGCGTGGGCGGCCCTACTGGGCCGGGCTCTGCTCTCCCCAGCGCCTGCCGCCGACGCCGCCGCCTCCTCCCGCCGCGCGGACCGTGGAGCGGGGTCGCAGCCGCCTGCCCGCCCTGCGGTGGGCCAGGATGTCGGGCTTCCTGGAGGAGCTGCTCGGCGAGAAGCTGGTGACGGGCGGCGGCGAGGAGGTGGACGTGCACTCGCTGGGCGCCCGCGGCATCTCGCTGCTGGGTCTCTACTTCGGCTGCAGCCTCAGCGCCCCCTGCGCGCAGCTCAGCGCCAGCCTGGCCGCCTTCTACGGGCGCCTGCGGGGGGACGCGGCGGCCGGGCCGGGGCCGGGAGCGGGGGCCGGGGCGGCGGCGGAGCCCGAGCCGCGGCGGCGCCTGGAGATCGTCTTCGTGTCCTCGGACCAGGACCAGCGGCAGTGGCAGGACTTCGTGCGGGACATGCCGTGGCTGGCGCTGCCCTACAAGGAGAAGCACAGGAAGGTGAGCGGCGCGGGCCTCGCCGGCCCCTGCCCGCCTTCACTGTTTTCCATCTGCAAGAGAGAGCCAGCATTTTTTGTTTTTGTTTTTGAGACGGAGTCTTGCTCTGTCGCCCAGGCTGGAGTGCAGTGGCGCGATCTCGGCTCACTGCAAGCTCCGCCTCCCGGGTTCACGCCATTCTCCTGCCTCAGCCTCCCAAAGTGCTGGGATTACAGGCGCCCGCCACCACGCCCGGCTGATTTTTTGTATTTTTAGTAGAGACGGGGTTTCACCACGTTAGCCACGATGGTCTCGATCTCCTGACCTCGTGATCTGCCCTCCTCGGCCTCCCAAAGTGCTGGGATGACAGGCGTGAGCCACCGCGCCCGGCCCAGCATTTTATTTATTAACTGTAACAATAATCCTCTTTCCAAAGA